CATGTTCTGCCTTCTTCTCCAGGGTCCTCTTATTTTTTGTGTTTTTAGAGACAGGGTCTCACTATATTGCCCAGGCTGGTCTCAAACTCCCTAGCTCAAGCAGTCCTTTTACCTTGGCCTCCCAAAGTGCTAGGATTACAAGCATGAACCACTGCACACAGCCGGGTTCTCTTATTTTATACTACGCCTTCTTAGTTTCCTTTTGGACTCTCTTCTTCTGACAACTCATTACAAGCAAATGTGCTTAACTCTTCTGTCCTTATCCCTTTTCTCACTCGGTGCACTGTCCTTGGGTGATCTTACCCATTCCATGCTTTAAATGGCTATAGTTATGATTTCCATCCATGGAGAACCTGGTTAAGTCAGATGGCTGGCTTTGCCTCCCAGCTCTACTGCTTACTAGCTGTGTGACTGTCGGCAAGTTGCTTACACTCTGTGCCTCAGTTTCCTCATCTATCAAGTGAGCGTACAAATAATTAACCCCATAAATATGAAGCATAGCACCTCTCCTATTAACTGCCCCAATCCACTCTCAGTTTTATCTAGTTAACATTTATTAATTTGCCGGGTCTCACCTAAGATGTTACTTCCTACAGGAAACATTCCCAGATGTTCAAATCTAGTTAGATCCTTTTTCCATGTACCCTCATAATTCAGTCTGACTGCCCTATTTCCCTGTCTTAGTGTTTGTCACATTTATCGTAATTGCTGATATATTCAGATCAGCTGGAAGCTCGTGAGGATAGAGATGAAGTCTGACTGGATCATCATTTTGTCCCCAGCGTCTAGCTCAGTGCCTGGTACATAGCAGTACTTGACAAATATTTGCTGAATGAATGACTCATGGAATTGTAGGGTATGATGACGCCTCTAAAGACATTCTTTCTTTGTGGTTACATCCTTAGGTTTTGTAGATCAGAAAACTCTATTAGATTGGTTGTGGTTGAGTATCCTTGACAACATGGCTGACAGTAACTCATGGAAGACCAAACTGTAAACCCTAATGACAGCCTTTAAATTTTTTAACGATGCTTGAGAGCTAAGCTGGAAGGACGTGGGGTGCTTATCCCTCGTAGAAATGCCTGCCAATGCTTTCTCATTTGGACCCAAACTCCAGATCGGGAGCAGTCTTATAGCTGGATCAGCTACCAAGAGAAATTCTAAAGCAAGAAGAGAAAAGCATTTCAATTTGGGACATTTATTTGCACCTGGAAATGGGGAATGGGCTATCAGACCAGACTTCTATCCTGTCCAACCTGCCTTCATTCAGTCCTTCCACATTGTTATTCTGGGTTTGGACTGTGCTGGAAAGACAACTGTCTTATACAGGCTGCAGTTCAATGAATTTGTAAATACCATACCTACCAAAGGATTTAACACTGAGAAAATTAAGGTAAGCTTGGGAAATTCTAAAACAGTCACTTTTCACTTCTGGGATGTAGGTGGTCAGGAGAAATTAAGGCCACTGTGGAAGTCATATACCAGATGCACAGATGGCATTGTATTTGTTGTGGACTCTGTTGATGTCGAAAGGATGGAAGAAGCCAAAACTGAACTTCACAAAATAACTAGGATATCAGAAAATCAAGGAGTCCCTGTACTTATAGTTGCTAACAAACAAGACTTGAGGAACTCATTGTCTCTTTCAGAAATTGAGAAATTGTTAGCAATGGGTGAACTGAGCTCATCAGCTCCTTGGCATTTGTAGCCTACCTGTGCAATCATAGGAGATGGCCTAAAGGAAGGACTTGAGAAACTACATGATATGATCATTAAAAGAAAAATTTTGCGGCAACAGAAAAAGAAAAGATGAATATCAATATCTATTATATCTGTGTGGAGTAGGTTTTCTCTGGTCTGATTTTGACAAATAGAAGAGTGTCTACAGCGTGGTTTGCCTGTCTGCCCTCCTGGATGCTATTAAAGCTTTGTTTTGTTGAACAATCAGATGCCCAACTCTGTTGCCTTGTGGAAGATGAGTAAATGCAGTGCTTCTTAAAGTGGTTTCTTCTCCCTACCCCACACATCTTTTGGTACTACCATTTGGGGAAGCCAAGCAAGGATAGTAAATTGATCAGAACACAGTTGTGGGAATTTGGCCTGAAGTTAGTGAAATAAAACTTTAAAGAGTGGAAAAAAAAAATTTTTAACAATGCTTGTGATG